GAGACTGTCTCAAAAAAAAAAAAAAAAAAAGCAAAGATGTGGAGACAGGAACTGGCAGGAGAGTTATCTGCTGAGGGACAGGAGTGGGCTTGGTTGTCTGCGGAGTATGGGGAAGGTTTACAGGGGGCATTGTTGTGGGGTATTGAGGCTGAACAAAGGGGGATCAGCGAGAAAGAGGGGACAAGCTGAGGTAGGAACCTCCCATTGGCGCTGACCACTGCCTTTTAGGTTGAAGAAGGCTTGTAACACAAAGTGGGAGGGGCCGAGGGAGGGCTGGATAGAGGGAGTATCTAGGAGACCCCCGAACACTTAGTGAACACAATGGGCCCTGAGGAGGCAGAGCAAACTGGGGAGCTCAGAAAGGCTTACCAGAGAAGGTGACATTTGAGCTGGGCTTCAAAGGTGCAATAGGAGTTCTGAAATTGAGGGAGAAAATAATGGAACCAAAGAGAAGTCCACAGGCAAGGTAAGGGCTAAAATAAATGGTGAAAGGGGCCAGGCATGGTGACTCACGCCTGTAATCCCAACACTTTGGGACGCCGAGGCGGGTGGATCACTTGAGGTCAGGAGTTCAAGACCAACCTGGCCATCATGGTGAAAACCCCATCTCTACTAAAAACACACAAAAGAAGGCTGCACGCGGTGGCTCATGCCTGTAATCCCAGCACTTTGGGAGGCCGAGGTGGGCGGATCACGAGGTTAGGAGATTGAGACTATCCTGGCTAACACGGTGAAACCCTGTCTCTATTAAAAATACAAAAAATTAGCCGGGCTTGGGGGCGGGCGCCTGTAGTCCCAGCTACTCAGGAGGCTGAGGCAGGAGAACGGTGTGAACCCGGGAGGCGGAGCTTGTAGTGAGCTGAGATCGCGTCACTGCACTCTGACCTGGGTAACAGAGTGAGACTCTGTCTCAAAAAAAAAAAAAAAAAAAAAAAAAAAAAAAAAAATTACTGTGATCCCAGCTACTCCGGAGGCTTAGGCAGGAGAACTGTTTGAACCTGGGTGGCAAAGATTGCAGTGACCTGAGATCACACCACTGACTCCAGCCTGGGCGACAGAGGGAGACTCTGTCTAAAAAGAAAGTGAAGGGACTGTGTGAGTCCAGAGGAAAAGGGAATAACCCCCTAGCCTGGGAAGGTGGAGAGGGCTTCCTGGAGGTGGTGATATTCCAGATGAGTCTTGAAGGGGAAAGCCAATTTTAGTTGTTGTAAAAATGTAGAACTGTTTTTAAAAAAAAGTAGAAGTGTTACTTTTATGGTCTGTCAACAAGGCTGTCCTGCCGCTTCTCCCAGACATTGGCACCATGCCTGCCCACCATGCTATGGCTGGATAGGGAGAGTCCTTGCTCAGCTCTTCCCGCCCCTATGCCTTGGCTTATGGATTTCTGTTTGCTTTCATCATTTTCTCCTTCAACTTGAGAACTCCTATTCAACCTCTGAAACCCAGCTCAAATGCCACCTCCTCTGGTAAGCCTTCCTAATTGCTCTTTGTACTTTTGGAGCGGGCCTCTTAGCTCCTCTCTGCCCGCAGTTCCAGGGCCTGCAGCTGGAGCGTGAGGCCTGCCTGGCCTCCAACTACGCGCTGGCCAAGGAGAACCTGGCCCTGCGGCCCCGCCTGGAGATGGGCCGGGCTGCCCTGGCCATCAAATACCAGGAGCTTCGTGAGGTGGCCGAGAACTGCGCGGACAAGCTGCAGCGACTGGGTGAGGGCACGTCTGGGAGAACCCCCTGGGGCTGTCTGTCACTCTGTCCCTCTGTGGCCCTCAGAGGAAAGCATGCATCGCTGGAGTCCCCACTGCGCGCTGGGCTGGCTGCAGGCTGAGCTAGAAGAGGCGGAGCAGGAGGCAGAGGTGAGGGGAGGGGTGGCTGGGGCTGGGGGCCATCTCCCAAGCCTTCCCTTCCCTCCCGGCCCAGGAGCAGATGGAGCAGCTGCTGCTCGGGGAGCAAAGCCTGGAGGCCTTCCTGCCTGCCTTCCAGCGTGGCCGCGCCCTGGCCCACCTGAGGCGGACGCAGGCAGAGAAGCTGCAGGAGCTGCTGCGGCGTCGGGAGCGTTCTGCCCAGCCGGCCCCCACCTCGGCTGCTGATCCCCCCAAATCCTTCCCGGCTGCAGCTGTCCTGCCCACTGGGGCCGCCCGGGGGCCACCAGCAGTGCCCCGGAGCCTGCCCCCCTTGGACTCCCGCCCAGTGCCCCCACTGAAGGGCTCCCCCGGGTGCCCCCTCGGCCCGGCCCCCCTGCTGAGCCCTCGGCCCTCGCAGCCAGAGCCCCCCCACCGGTAGGATCCACGGTGCGGCCCCCCAGTTGGGGGGCCTAGACAAACTTGATGCGTGGCTCCTCCTCCTCCCCCACTGCCTGGGTGGGGGGAGGGGCAGGCCCCTCCCCCTGGCCTCAGGCAGGCCCTGGCCCTGGAGGCTGAGCTGGGGAGGAGGGTCCCCTGGAAGAGGCCCGAGAGGGGGCTGGGGGTGGGTGGGCAGGGCTTTATGCCTCTGGCGCTGAAGACACCCTGCCTTTTTTGTTTCCGTGCCCCGGGGCCTCTAGGGTGATGGACCAGCCCCGTTAAAGAACTTGACTCAACTACAGGGGCCTGGGAAGATGCCTGGGTCCCCTAGGGGCCTTGCCAAGGGGACCTGTCGCACCCCACCACTCCACTGGGCTCGCACAACGCCAAGGCCGCCAGGAGTGTTTTACATCATGTCCTGAGCCTACCTTTCCCCCAAATTCTGGGGCCCACAGCCTAGGAGCCAGGTGATCAGGCCTCGGCTGTGGGGCCAGGGACACCATGGCCCTGGGGCTACTACGTGTCCACACATGCTCCAGACCCTGGGGCAAGGTAGGCCAGGGGCTTCTGACCTGTGCAGGTGAGAGTGGGCCATACCCAGGAAAGACCATTCTGTATTTTTCTGTCCCTGTCTCCTTAGAATGGAAGCTTTTTGAGGGCAGGTCCTTGTCTTTGTACGTTCTGTCCCCAGCCCCGCCTCTTAGGGGCCGTCAATAAATGTGATGATGAGGATGACGATGCTGCCCGACTCCTCTCTGCTGTTGCAG